GGCTCTGTTAAAAGAAAAAATTACAAAGAATTTAGTTTAAACATCTTAACTGGCTTTTAGTTCCAATTCTACAATTGGGCAACGCTTCATTCTGTAAAATGGAATGAATGTTCCAATGAGAAGAGGAAGTTGGTATTACAGACAGAAAAGGACCGAGGAAAGCAGAAACAAAAAGTGGATTAGTTGGTAGAAAGTTACTTTTCTTGTAAAGGTTAAAGAACACGGGACTTCTTCATGCCAGCTAAAACTGACCTGTTTGGGGATTTTTGTTTTGAGACAGGGTCTTACTCCAGCGGGCAGGCTGGAGTGCAGTAGTGGCACCATCTAAGCTTACTACAGCCTCAACCTCCCAGGCTCAAGCGATCCTCCCTCCTCAGCCTCCCAATTAGCTGGGACTACAGGCGCCAGCCACCACGCCCGGCTATTTTTTTTTTTTTTTTTTTTTTTTTTGGTAGAGGCAGGGTATTACTATGCCTAGGCTGGTCCGGAACTCCTGAGCTCAGGCGATCCGCCCACCTCGGCATCCAAAAGTGCTGGTATTACAGGTGTGAGCCACCGCGCCCAGCCTGTTTGGGGATCTGGCTAGCATCTGTTTCTCTCCTGATTTCTTGGAAGGTCAGATAAAGATCCTAGCTTTGGCGTGGTAGTGTGAAACTTCAGCATGAGTAACCCCATTTTGGTTTGGTCTGATGGGCCTAATGCAGGAGGTCAGTCTAAACTAACGGTCTCCCATATACATTTTATCTAATAGCTCTGTCACCCTTCCTGCACACCCGGGGAACTCGGGTGCGGCATTCTAACGCCTGCTCAGCATGATTCCACATTTTCTCCAGGCCCATAATCCAGAGGAGGTTGGGCCCGGAGCAGGCTTGCCTCGCCAAGCTCCGGCTCCGTGCGTGTGTGAAGCAGTGCCATGCCTGAGTGGGGAGGAGCCGCGGAAGAGAAAGCGTAAGGCGGCGTGGAAATGGGTGGGGCACGCTAGGACCCGCTCACATTTGTTCAGGGAGAGGCAGTCCCAAAAAGCCTCTCAGGCACACAACCCAGCACAGCAAGGCAGTCACACCAAGGTGGGAAAAGAGGGCAGAAGAGCGCGAGGGGCCGCGCGGGGCCTCCGCCCCATCCCCCTCCCAGGCGGTCCCCAGCGCGCTGCCTCCGCCGTTCCCCGCCCCCTCGCCTCTGAGGCTGCCCGGATAGCTGCCTGATCCAAGGCCCAGCAGCTTCTGCCTTCCGGATCCCCACCGACGGACGGAGGCAGCCCACCTGCAGGACCGGGGCGCTGTCGGTCCACGTGGCCGCTCTGGAGCAGGTTGGAGTTGGCAGCGGGCTGCGCTGCAGGGACAGGCGCGGCGGACAGCCCCGGGGGCAGCGGCGGGGTCCTGTCTGGGAGAGGACAGGGTTGCGGCGGGCGGAACGGTGTCTCCTTCACTTCGCCCTCCAGCTGCTGGAGCTGCAGCCCGACCGCGAGCGTGCCAAGCGGCTTCAGCAGCTAGCGGAGCGGTGGCGGCGGCCCCCCTCAGGACACCACCAGGTACCGCCGCGCCCGCCTCACGCCGACCCAGGCCAGCTTACCGCACTTCTTGTCCCTCCCGCAGATTCCCCTCTTCCCGCGGCCTCGCCATGGCGACCCACGGACAGACTTGCGCGCGTCGTAAGTAAAGCTGGGATCTCTGCGGGATGGGGAAAGTTGTTAATTGGGGATTCTGCCTTTGGAGGATCGGATCAATCACTTTTCTAGAGGAAGTAGCAGTCCCTCTTGTGAGAGCGCAAGGTCATTACTTGTGCTCCTAAGGGCGTGGACGTGCTTTGTGGAATGAATGAGCTGGTGTAATGAGCTCAGATTGCCTGCCCTTAAGCAGCACAGCATTGGCCGAGGACTTGAGAGTCACATTAGTAAGTTTGAAGCGCTATTTGATATTTAGTTGACATTAACACTGGAATGTTTTTTTTCTACCAGCAATGTGTATTCCTCCATCATATGCTGACCTTGGCAAAGCTGCCAGAGATATTTTCAACAAAGGATTTGGTAAGAACCTTATTTTTAAAACGTTTTAGATAATTTTGTTTCTTTTGCTGTCTATTTGTTGAAGGTTTTGGGTTGGTGAAACTGGATGTGAAAACAAAGTCTTGCAGTGGCGTGGTGAGTGTTACTGTTGAATAAGTTCTATTGAAAATGTTCATGAAGTTATTGATTGTCTTGTTAGGAATTTTCAACGTCCGGTTCATCTAATACAGACACTGGTAAAGTTACTGGGACCTTGGAGACCAAATACAAGTGGTGTGAGTATGGTCTGACTTTCACAGAAAAGTGGAACACTGATAACACTCTGGGAACAGAAATCGCAATTGAAGACCAGGTAACATTTTGAAAATTTTAGTATTAATTTTAAAAGAAAACAAATTACTTTTCTTTCAAAATAGATTTGTCAAGGTTTGAAACTGACATTTGATACTACCTTCTCACCAAACACAGGGTAAGCACAGACATTTTTATCTGTATTACATTTTCCCAATGACATCAGTTTGTTCTTTTTCCAGAAAGAAAAGTGGTAAAATCAAGTCTTCTTACAAGAGGGAGTGTATAAACCTTGGTTGTGATGTTGACTTTGATTTTGCTGGACCTGCAATCCATGGTTCAGCTGTCTTTGGTTATGAGGGCTGGCTTGCTGGCTACCAGATGACCTTTGACAGTGCCAAATCAAAGCTGACAAGGAATAACTTTGCAGTGGGCTACAGGACTGGGGACTTCCAGCTACACACTAATGTGTAAGTATTTCTTTCATAGGATACTGTGATGTTTCTAGATCTACTAATTTAAAATATCTTATAGCAATGATGGGACAGAATTTGGAGGATCAATTTATCAGAAAGTTTGTGAAGATCTTGACACTTCAGTAAACCTTGCTTGGACATCAGGTACCAACTGCACTCGTTTTGGCATTGCAGCTAAATATCAGTTGGATCCCACTGCTTCCATTTCTGTGAGTACTTTTGTGGACTTAGAATGGGGGTTTTTCTTACAGTTGTTTTTGTATTTTATTTTAGGCAAAAGTCAACAACTCTAGCTTAATTGGAGTAGGCTATACTCAGACTCTGAGGCCTGGTAAGTATTCTTGATAAAGTAGGATTGTTTTGTTTTTTGTTTTTGTGTTTTTTTGTCTTAATAGGTGTGAAGCTTACACTCTCTGCTCTGGTAGATGGGAAGAGCATTAATGCTGGAGGCCACAAGGTTGGGCTCGCCCTGGAGTTGGAGGCTTAATCCAGCTGAAAGAAACCTTTGGGAATGGATATCAGAAGATTTGGCCTTAATATATTTCCATTGTGACCAGCAGCAGGCTTTTTTCCCCCAAGAAGATGATCAAAACAAAGGATGATCTCAACAAGAGCTGTATTTTAAGTATTTAGACAGTTCTTTGTTAGCTGGTTTCTAGTTGGTTATCTAGTTACCAATGCTGCAGTCCTGCAGTCACCTATACATTATTTAAATGTATTTAACTGTTAAATGCGCTACCCACCAATAATGAAATAGACCTTTATGAAAACTGTGCAATTGTGTGCATGTTTGTTTTTATGTTCCTTTAGAAAACATTGACTGTTACCATTGAATGAGATGGATCAGTGGATATTAAGATGAGGTTACAAATTTTGTTAAGTTCAGCCATTATTACTTTTGGTATCCCAGAACATGACAAATTATGAATAAAACAAGTATACATAATTAATGGCTCCAAGTATTTGCGGAGTTCCACG